TTAGAGACTCACAAACTTGGGAGATAGGACTGGCCAAGGGCACCTGGTTTTTTTCGCTCTGGAGATGGTTCTTAACCACAGGCCACACACACTTCACAGCCTCATCTGGCCCTCGGGAGCCCCAGAGGGCACAGCTCTGGGCAGGAGACACAGCAGGTGGGCCCCTCCCTTGGCAGGGCGGGCTCGAATCAGGCAGGGTGCTCCTAGCCTTGTCACCGGACACCGAAGGGCGTCACGGGCAGTGGCTGGCGGTGTCCTTCTGAGCTAAGCTGGGTCCTGACCTTTCACACTTCCCTCCTAACTTCCATGGCTCTGTCACCGCCTTACGGAGGAGCTGAAGCCACAGACACAGCAAGGTTGGGGTCCGCACCGGAAGTATCCAGTGGTAGACGGCGGAACCCTTAAGAAACGGACGCCTTCATGCGGGCGGCTGGAGAAGCGGGGGCTGGGCACTGCAGCAACCACGCTTCGGCTGACACCAGGAAGGAAGCACGCCTGGAGCGGATCCGAAACTACTGAGAGGGGCCAGGGCTGGCCGTGGGCGCAGGCCGATCCTTACATTCGAGGCCGGCCCAGCTCTGTAGCTTCCCCCTCTGGGCCTCTCACCCGCGCAGGACCTCGGTGGGAGCGCGCACGTGGCGGGGCGGGGGGCCGCGGGCCCGAGCCCGGACTGGCCACCGGGGGCGCCCGCGAGCTGACGCTCTGGCCCGTTGCGGTCTCTGTGGCCCGCGCGACCTTCCGGCCCTGGAGCCGGTGGCCGCGGGGCTCCAGCGACGCCGTGTGGTCCGTGCTCCGCTCTGTGGCTCCAGGGGGCCGAGAAACTGCTGAGAGTCCGGCCCGGCCGGCAGTGCTGGGCGCGGGCCGAGGGCCCCGGGAGGCAGCGGCCCCGCCCTCTTTACCTGCGGCCTCGCAGAGCATGCTGGGAGCCGCGGGAGGCAGTGGCCCCGCTCCCCTCACCTGCGGTATCGCAGAGCATGGTGGGAGCCCCGGGAGGCAGTGGCCCCGCCCCCTTCCCTGCGGCCGCGCAGAGCATGCCGGGAGCCGCCGGCCGCCGGTGTCCGGACCGCTCGCCCCCGTTTGGACCCGACTTCGGTTCTTCTGGGGTGTTGATGCTCCTAAAGCCCGAGAGCACGTGTCCAGACCCTAGCCTGTACGACGCTGACTCTGCCCGGTCCCAGAACCAAAGCCATGCCGGGGTGTGGCCTCTGACCCCACGCGGAGGGGACCTCGCCTTGCGGGACCCCACCTGGAACCCGACCTCCCAGCCTCGCAGCCGGCCTGAGCCGCCATGCGCGGGAAGTTGCTGCCGCTGGCCGGCCTCTACCTGGTGCAGGGCCTGCCCTACGGGCTCCAGTCCGGCCTCCTGCCAGTGCTGCTGCGTGCCGGCGGCCTCTCGCTGACGCGCGTGGGGCTGGCCAAGGTTCTGTACGCTCCGTGGCTGCTCAAGCTGGCTTGGGCCCCGCTGGTGGACGCGCAGGGCTCGGCGAGGGCCTGGGTGACGCGCAGCACGGCGGGCCTGGGCCTGGTGTGTGGGCTGCTTGCCGGGCTGCCCCCTCCTGGAGCTGGCCAGGCCGGGCTGCCCGCCGCTGTGGCGGGGTTGCTGCTGTTGTTGAACCTGGGTGCCGCCATGCAGGATGTGGCCCTGGACGCGCTGGCTGTGCAGCTGCTGGAGCCGGCCGAACTGGGGCCGGGCAATACCGTGCAGGTGGTCGCGTACAAGCTGGGGGCCGCGCTAGCTGGGGGCGCGCTGCTGGCGCTGCTGCCCACCTTCTCGTGGCCGCAACTCTTTCTGCTCCTGGCTGCCACCTACTGGCTGGCCGCGGCCCTGGCCTGGGCTGCACCAGCCCTGCGGCGGCTCCCACAGCAGCCCCCTTCCGAGCAGCGTCCCCACACCGCGCACCTTCTGCGGGACGTGCTAGCCGTGCCGGGGACCGTGTGGACGGCAGGCTTTGTGCTCACCTACAAGCTGGGTGAGTGAGGCCTCGAGCCAGGCAACAGCAGTCTCCCGTGCTCATGCCCCCCCCACCACCCAAGGTGAGCAGGGTGCCAGCAGCCTGTTTCCTCTTCTCCTGCTGGACCACGGCGTTTCTGCTCCCGAGTTGGGACTGTGGAATGGTGTGGGTGCTGTGGTCTGCTCCATCGCTGGCTCCTCCCTGGGTGGGACCTTGCTGGCCAAGCACTGGTGAGCCCTCCCCAGTGTACCCTGCCCACCCACTATACTGACCCATTTCCCACCCCCATCCCAGGAAACTGCTGCCTCTGTTGAGGTCGGTGCTGCGCTTCCGCCTCGGGGGCCTAGCCTGTCAGACTGCCTTGGTCTTCCACCTGGACACCCTGGGGGCCAGCATGGACGCTGGCACAATCTTGAGAGGTGAGGGGCTGGCCTTGAGGAGGAAGAGAGGGGCCTGGGGCACTGCTGACTTCTGCCCTCCCAGGGTCAGCCTTGCTGAGCCTATGTCTGCAGCACTTCTTGGGAGGCCTGGTCACCACAGTCACCTTCACTGGGATGATGCGCTGCAGCCAGCTGGCCCCCAGGGCCCTGCAGGTGAGTAGATGTAGCAGGGACACAAGAGAGACCACGGGGCTGGGGCTGTGTGGGCCTGACCTTGACCGTGACCCCCACCCCCCTCAGGCCACACACTACAGCCTTCTGGCCACGCTGGAGCTGCTGGGGAAGCTGCTGCTGGGCACTCTGGCCGGAGGCCTGGCTGATGGGTTGGGGCCACATCCCTGCTTCTTGCTCCTGCTCATCCTCTCTGCCTTTCCCGTTCTGTACCTGGACCTAGCACCCAGCACCTTTCTCTGAGCTGAGTGGCTGGAGTGGTCAATAAAGCCACATGTGCCTGTGGCCCAGATGTCTCTGTGCCTGGAATATGTGATGTGCTTG